GCACGGGCAGCTCATGATCACTTTCGAATGCAGGGGCAGAAAGGGCAGAGGGCAAGCCCAGAAAGGAGGCCAATGCTGGCATTCCGGGCAATGGTCTCACCTGGAACAGAACAGCTGACAGGGCAATGAGCAGACTTACAGCCTAAGATTACAGATGCTGCTTCTGACTCCCAGAGATCACTTACCACTCCCTGCCAGAAGCAGAAAGGAAGGCAAACATGGGCAGAAATATTGAGAATCCTGGGGCTCTTCTCAAAGACTGGGCTGGCCGGGTGCAGTGGCTCACGCCTGTAATCCCAGCACTTTGGGAGGCTGAGGCAGGTGGATCATCTGAGGTCAGGAGCTTGAGACCAGCCTGTCCAACATGGTGAAACCCCATCTCTACTAAAGATACAAAAAAACATTAGCCAGGCATGGTGGCAGGCACCTGTAATCCCAGCTACTCGGGAGGATGAGGCAGGAGAATCATTTGAACCCGGGAAGTGGAGGTTGCAGTGAGTCAGGATCACGCCATTGCACTCCAGCCTGGGCAACAGAGACTCCGTCTCAAAAGAAAATAAAAATAAAAATAAAAAAATAGGCCGGGCACAGTGGCTCACACCTGTAATCACAGCACTTTGGGAGGCCAAGGCGGGTGGATTGCCAGAGGTCAGGAGTTCGCGATCAGCCTGGCCAACACCATCTCTACTAAAAATAGAAAAAATTAGCTGGACATGGTGGCGGGCACCTGTAATCCCAGCTACTCAGGAGACTGAGGCAGGGAGAATCACTTGAACCCGGGAGGCAGAGGTTGCAGTGAGCTGAGATCATGCCATTGCACTCTAGCCTGGGCGACAGAGCAAGACTCTGTCTCAAAAAATAAATAAATAAATAAATAACAGACTGGGCTGGAGGGTATCAATATTGGCTATCTGTTCCACTGAGGCTTACATAAGACTGCTCAGCCGGGCACTGGGTATGAATCCAGGCTTGAATCTGAAACGCAGCCCCTCTGTCCATTCCAACACATGGTTTTCCTCTCAACATGACAGGGTCTTTGTCAGGGACTCTCAGAGCCCCAATCAAGCTCAGGGAGCACCTTCTTGGCAGCAGCCCCACGAAGGCAGAAGAGGGCCCAGGCCTGTCCCTGCCTGCTGAAGGAGCAAAGACAGGAGCAAAGGGAAGCAGCCTTCACCGGTGTCCTCACTCCCCACTCCTCAGCACCCAACTCATTGACTGTCCCCTCTACTGCGTCCCACAGAAGGGTCCTTCCCCAAGGTGCGCAGAAGCAGCGGCACTTACCCAGGGGCATTCTCACCCCGCGGACAGTGGAAGCCCCTCAGGGGGTGCAGATCAGAGTGCTGCAGGAGAGAGAGGGCGCTGGCTGGTGCGAAGCCGTCCGAGGTGCAGCACAGCCCACAAGGCCTAGGCAAGGAAAGGACGTGGCACAATGACTGGCACTTTGTAGGCAACAGTCAAGTGGCTTTGGAGGCTTCCAATGCCAGGAGTCGGGGGCGGGCAGCTAAAGTCGCCGAGCCCTGTTTCCCGCCATCCAGGGGCACTAAGCCTCCCCGCAGAGTAGCTGCGCGGACAGGGGGTCTGACGACCGCACGTGGCCCGCTCAGCACTGCCGCGGCCAAGGGCGCGACTCACCTGCCAGTGTCTTTCCCGAGGACACGCGAATCCTGGGGGGCTCACTCCGGCAAAGAGGACGAGACACTGCACCAAGGACAGGGCCTGACCTCTCTGGCCGCCTTCCCCGGGGCCTCAGTTTCCCCCGATGGTGAGAGTGGAGCCGACCATGCGCCCTGCTGTGGACTCACCCGGCGCCCTGGCGTCGAGTGGCGGCGGAGACCTGACAGACAGCGTGGGAAAAATCAAGATGTCTGCAGATTTCGAGAGATGGGGTGCGGTGGCGTGCGATGGCGAAGGACGGCGAGGGACGGCGAAGGACTGAGGCCACACGACAAGGAAGCTACGCTCGTTTCGCGCCGGCGGAAATACAGACGAGAGCGCGAGCTGCGGCCTAGAGCGGTAGGAACCGACGCGAGCAGTCCTGCAGCGTCCCCTGGCGGAGCGGAGGCTCAACGCCAGACTCTGGAGGACTTGGGATAATTTTCGAAAACTATCTGGAAGTTTAGAAGTAAACTTCTCCCACTTGCTTTGCTTTTCTGTTTGTTCTGAAGATGTTCCTTGGTCACTGATTCATTATTAATCTGTAGGAATGGCCAATTTTCCATGATAGGAGCTGTTACTACGATGAGGGGACTGTGCTTAGTTTGGACTTCTTTCTGCAAGGGTCCAAAGGCATCTGTCTTTGATTCACCACTGTACTCAGTACCTAGTTCAGTGACTAGCACAGTTGAATGAATGAATTCTACCCCCGCCCCATTCCTTTTTTTCTGAACAATGTCAGACCGAGATGACTGAGTCATGGCCTGAGACTGGAATGTGAGCGTGAGAAGATGAGCCAAGAGAGATGCACAGCGGGTAACTGCTTTGCTAAACTCCAGCCTCAAAGTACACGGGATGGAGGGTGGAAAGAGTCTCTGAAGCAGAAGAGACCTGACCAGACTGGCATCTGAGGAACCTGATCAGATTTGCACAGTGACAGAGACTGTAGACAGATGTCCCATGTTCCCTGCAACATACTGGAGACAATCTTGGGAGGGGACTCATGGCCCACAAATCCTCATAAGCATTGGCACTGCCTGCACCCTGGGCAGGATGTGCCTCTTCGGCCTGAGACAGCCCTGCTACTGACTCTGCCCATGTTCTGGAGTGCAAGCAGCCCACCCTTGGGCCTGATGAGGAGCCCACGCCCCACCCTCCGCCCCGCTCCAGTCAGATTCTTGGTACTCAATAGGTCAGAAGGACAAGAAAATCCAGTCCTGATCTATGCAACCATGAGGGAAATGGGGGTCCCTGAGGTGAGATCTGCTCCATATTTTGTACCTGGGAGAGGCCCATGGGATTCCCAGACTGTGAGAACACTGGGAGTCTCTGTGATGGGGAGGGGCTGTGGGATGCTGCTATGGTTTGGCTGTGACCCCACCTAAATCTCATCTGGAACTGTACTTCCCATAATTCCCACCTGTCGTGGGAGGTAATGGAATCATGGGGGTGGTTACCCCCATGCTGCGGTTCTTCTGATAGTGAGTGAGTTCTCATGAGACCTGATGGTTTTATAAGGGGCTTTACCCACTTTTGCTCTATACTTCTCCTTGCTGCCACCATGTGAAGAAAGACATGTTTGCTTCCACTTCCGCCATGATTGTAAGTTTCCTGAGGCCTCCACAGCCATGCTGAACTGTGAGTCAATTAAACCTCTTTCCTTCATGAATTACCCAGTCTCAGGCAGTTCTTTATAACAGT